TGAAATTTGTGCCACACGGACCAAAGTCTTGCCACTATACTGAAAATAGTTTTACTCTAACAACTCTTTAATGAAAATGCAATGTACAGCTAATTAAGCATGAAATTTCAGATGACACACGCATGTTTTGTGCCTAAAGACAAAATTGTCATTAGGCACAAGGCATGCGTGTGTCATCTGAAATTTCAATTTTAAGTTGAAATCTGAAATTGACACTTCAAACAGTTACGGCAGAGCTATGACTATTTGTTTCAAAAACAATATTACTACATTAGCATTACTGCCAGGCGGTTCCAAATGACGACAGGCACTTTTTAATCATAATCTGCGCCACTGAACAAAGAGGGCGACATGAATCCAGGAACGACAGTGCGGCAGTCTGAGGTCGCCAGGAAAGAGATGACAACAGAGTGGGTACCCCACCGAAGGAAAGGGGCAAAGACCTTTGTAGAGATGGCCTGCGCAGATACAAACAAAACCACGAAAAGGGACCTCAAAGAATGGGAGACAGCGTTCACGAAGCAGGGGTGGGGGAGGGGCCCTATTCTAGTTCTCTTCCTCAATTTGAGTCATCTTCCCATCGCCACTAAACCTTACGGCCAGTGATCAGTTCTTCGCAAGACCCAAAGCTCTGAAGCTGAGTCTGAGTGACGAGAGGAGACGGGAAGAAAACGGGGACAGAGAGGGCACTCCCTGTTGGGTGGGGCACCACATTCCCGCCGGGCTCACCCAGCCCCGGCTCGGATCGCCTTCTCTTTGGTCTCTCACACTAGCACCCCAGAGGCCGCAAAAAGCACCTTACCCAGCTCGCCATGGAGCACAGCCCCAGGACGCTCCCCATCTCCACAACGTCACAAGAGCAGCGGATACAGACAAGATGGAGACAGCTTCTTTCTCGCCTTTCCGAGATTATTTACTATCTGCGAGACACTTCCGGACGCACAGCGCAACCCGCCCCTCAGCCTCGCGTCACTTCCTTCCAGGCCTGGGTAGGATAAAACACGGAGCGCGCAGCGCTGAGACTGCGCATGCGCGTCACTAGACGACACGGCTGTCTTCTTTCCTGGAGAATTTCTCAAGGACTGCTGGCTGGAAACTTAACGGCTAATGTGGATCTGACCGTAGTTTGCCAAATTAAGAAAACGGTGTGAGCAAAACCCACCTTTACCTACCATGCGATTAAGAACTTTGGGTACTTTTTCCTCACAGTTTTTACCCTGTTGAAGATTTGCTTTAACTTCAAAAGTGATGACAAGAAAGTATGGACACCCCTTCAGGACCAACCTGATAAGTCACTGGTAAGGTCTTAATTTCTCCATAAAGCTTCCTACCTTATGATGTCTTAATCTCCTTTGTGGGCAGGGACCATTAAAAATCTTTAATTGTGCCAGATGTTTCTGACTACCGAGTCAACATTCACTGATTGAGCCATGAAGATTGAGCTATGATGATACTGCCATCTTTCTATCCATTACAAATGTAAAGTTTTTTTCTAGCTTTCTATCTCTATGGGCAAGTGTGGTCTCAATGGAAGGTGAGCAATGAGTGTAGGTGTGGGATATGACATCATTTTAATTTTTTAAGTGTTTATGTTCTCTTACAAATTTATACTGCAGAGATGGTCTTTTACCACTATGAGCCATATAACGTGATGTACATAGCAGTTGCTTGAAAAACATTTGCACTTCTTGATGATAGATGAGGACTTTGTAGTTGCTTATTTTTTGTCATCTTTATGGAACTAACATGGTAACAGTTATATCCTAATAGAAAAAAGTTAAAGTCCTAAAATCATCCAGGTCATTCTTAAGCAGGGCTGGAATGTCTCAGAATTTAGTAGCTATTCTTCACCAAGCAGAACTTAGTCATACCACTGTGGACTTCCCTTATTTTCTCCTATTTGCCACAAAAAAAGCAAGTGAAATAATGTAAGAGAGGGATAAGGAGATGTGGCTACTGTTTAACAACCCATCCAGTTGTTGGCTCGTGGCTTTCATCCAGATGAGAATGATTAGGAATGACTCCAAAGGCCAAAAAATGTTTATATTCCATAATGTGACATTAAACATTTCTGAATCCAAAGTCTGAATTTTATTTTTCTCAAAAGCCATTTGCACTAATGTTTGTATTATAAACATGTCCCTCAAAGAGGTTGAGCTAGAAATGGTATTATCTGATGGAGGGGCTAGACATATAGATATGTAACCAGTTATCTTTTCTATCCTATGTTCTTATAACAGAAGCTACCTTCTTTGAAGCTGTGTTGAGGTGTTGATAGAAAGTGCATTTCTTTTGTACTGCTTGTGATAAAGGAACTCATGGCCAGGTTAATATTACATATAAACATGTTTAAGTACAGACTGTAATAGAGGCTCCACGAGGTCAGGGATTTTTGTGTTTTTTTGTTCTCTTATGTATCCCAAGACCTAAAACAGTACCTAACACATAGTAATTACTAAGGAAATAGTTACTGAATGAAAGACTAGAATATGGTCACATTATTCTTGCATTTTGTTTTCTTTGGCTATGCAAGTTGTATCATATTTTCCTGTTTTCATAATCATCTTCTGAATATTGATTAATACTTAGTCATATGAAGAAATATTAATATAAGATATAGAATAGTCTTAACAATCAAGATAGAAAAAACATTTATACCCCAAGTGTTTTCTTTCTTTTCCTTTTTTCTATTTATCTTAAATAGGTTGATTATGTTTTGATTTCATTGTATAATACACTGTTGAGGTCAAACAAACGAAGCTTTAGTGAAGATTATTTTGAAAGAAACAATAGAGCATTTAATAATTTTATTTGCAAAATATATTTCAGAAACATTTTATTTCTAGCCTTAAACAGAAATCTTAATAATATCTTCTACATTATGCAGGCAGCAAACTGTGAGATAGGCATGCCCAAGCATTTCTAGGGAAGGACTTATACATTCTTAATAGCAATTTTAATTGTTCCCAGAATTGAGAATTTTTATTCTAATAATGACATGGGTAATATGCCAATAAGATACATATTAAAGGTGAGACCTAAAATTCATCTTGCAAAATAAAATTATTCACAAATGACTTTCTGAAATACCTCTTTAGGATTCTTCTTTGCTTTCCAGGCTGTTCCACGAAATTTTTGCTGCTATTACTTTAGTATGCTACTACACCCCTTCCCACTGCTTACTTTAAGAAAATCCCCTCACACTGAATACGCACATATACATTTTGTAATGTTAATTCTAGTCTGTCTTTTCAGTTATCTTCTTGGCACAAATATCACCTCTAATAAACACCATTAATCATAATGATGGTATTAATATCAATAACAATGATTACCCATTCTAGATTAGTTTATTCATTTTCATTGACTTAAAATGATTACTTCTTGACTTGAGAGGTAAGTAGTTCCTTAGAGACCTCTGAGACTAGTGAGAATAGAGCAAAGAGGCCAACTGTTAGGCTTGTCAGACTTCCTTTTTTATGCTGGGCTATGCCCCTTTTCGCAGTTTCACTTGGATGAAGAACTGGAGATTTAGTAGTTAGTGTCTTTGCAGTGTGGGAGTGTCTAACTTGGGAAGTCATAGAAGAATGAGGGAAAGTCTTATCTATTTATTTCTCTGGTATTTTTCTGGTAGCTGAATTGATTTAATTTTACCCGTGAGAGATTACACATCATTAAGGATTGTGAGTGAGGCAAATGGCTATTTAAAGGTTGACAGTGTGAAAAAACTAATTAAAACATGCACAGTCTAATCAGAAAGAAAATATATGAGAAAAGGGGAGAATGTAAAAATGGTTAAGTTATTAAGCATGCACAAGATCTCAGGATAGTATCTCCATCTTATTGCTACATATTTCACCAAATAAGGATTATTTTTTTCTTATCTCATGGTAACATCAAATGAATAAGTTCAAATTTACATCTACAAACCAGAGATTAAATATGTCAATAAAAAAGTGAAATATCTGTTGGAAATGATAATCATAAATTAAGTAAGCCATAAATAGAATTTCAATGAGGTGTTTTGATTTGTGTGAATGAATTCATTAAATAAATATTATAGCAGCAAGTTAGAGGCCTGTAATATACTGACTAACTACCTAGTGGGATTCTTTTCCACTGCATTCCAAATTTATAAGAAATACGCAAAAATTAAGTAAAGAAATAGGTCTCAGAGATTATTAACTTTTATGTCATGTAGACTTAAATACAGTTTTAATGAACAGAACTGAAGAAAAATTGAATTATATTTACCATTTTTTATGCTTAGAAAAGTGGCTTCAATTTATTAAGAAAGAATCTTGAAATGGAAGATTGAAACTAAGTATGAATTGTCTGTTTAATTTACTGTTATCTCAAAATATTAAATTTATTAAATACTGTATTCACAAAGTGTTACTGAGATAGGACGTGGGATGCAACTGTGGAGGGGCTCAGACACTGGGACACAATGGGGACTAGGTAAAACAGGGATGGGGCAGAAACATCTCTCCATAAGACAAGCCCACCAATGTGCCATGTCAGTTTACCATTGCCATGGCAACATCTGTAAGTTACTGCCCCTTTCCATGTCAATAACCTAACAGCATGAAAGTTACCACTCTTTTTCTAGAAATTTCTGCATAATCTGTCCCTTAATTTGCATATAATTAAAAGTGGGTATACATATGACTGCAGGACTGCCTCTGAGCTGCTATTCTGGGCACACTGCATATAGGATAGCCGTACTCTCCAAGAAACAGCACCTCCGCTGCTGCTGTATGCTGTCACTTCAATAAAAGTTGATGTCTAACACCACCAGCTCACCCTTGAATGTTTTCCTTAGCAAAGCCAAGAACCCTCCTGGGCTAAGCCCCAATTTTAAGACTTGTCTGCCCTGCACCTTTATGATCAATGCAAGAGTCTCCTGTACAATAAGGTATACAAATAGCAGCAGATGGTCTACTGAATAATTGAACATCTTTCAACTTCACTTGGCCTGTTAGGACTACCCTTCACCTGGTACTTTTCTAACAGTTGACTTAGTTGTTGGGCTAAAGCTAAAAGGGGCCAGAGATAATTTTAATTTCTTTTCTCTCTCACTGGAATAGAGGTCTCACAAGGTCAAGGCTCCACAAGGCTCAGTGCTAAAGGAGAGGAATCTTAAAAATGGTAAAAATTGTTATAGTTTTCTTTTTGGTCTTGTATAACTTGTTTTTCTCTTTCTCTCTCTTAGGTTTTTCTTTCGTTTAAAGATGACACACTCTGAAATTAATTTGATTTTGAGATTTGAGAACTTGGACATACATACTTCCTATGGAAGGTAACATCTTTTTGGTAGTGATCACGTTTTGTAATAAATCTGTTCCTGCCTTTGTTTCCTTCAGGAGTCATGCTATACTGAAAAGACACTTCATCAAGATAACTCTGGGAGAAGCAGAAAACCCTGTGCCAGGGACAGGAAAGATAGGAGTAAGTATATTTTTGTTCCATTGATCTTGGAAGGTTCTTCATAGTTTTTTTTTTTAATTTGCAGGAAAGAAAGTTTATCAGAATTTTTTAAACCTGTCTCAGAAATAACAACATATTTTAATCAGAGATTTGTAAGTATCCTTTTCTTCTTTATTTAGGAAATGTTAAGGCACTGTTTTCTCATTGCATTTACAGGCTGAAGCTTCAGAGATCACCTGCCAAACACAGGCTGAACCTGACAGCATGTCACACCAGGGTATAGTTAACAACCATTTTCTTCTTGGGGACTCATCTTCTTCATATGCACATTCTATTTGTAGATGTTGCTATGAGGACAGATTCATCAAAAATGACTGACGTGGAGTCTGGGGTCGCCAATTTTGCATCTTCAGCAAGGGCAGGCCGCCGGAATGCCTTACCAGACATCCAGAGTTCAGCTGCCACAGACGGAACCTCAGATTTGCCCCTCAAACTGGAGGCTCTCTCCGTGAAGGAAGGTAATACTCAAAATCCTCTTACAATTAACAGCATTCCACATATGAATGGAAATTTTTTTTTCAGATGCAAAAGAGAAAGATGAAAAAACAACACAAGACCAATTGGAAAAGCCTCAAAATGAAGAAAAATGAAGGCTCATAATCTATCAAGAGTGCTGAATTTCTGCATGTTGAAAGACTTAGTGGTTCTGTTTTCTTGAGACATTTAATCTGGTGGTAACTGTGGTAACATTGCAGCCCTAAGCAGCATGTGTATATTAGATAATTGTGTTGTGATGCTACTCACTTTGATTGCAATGATGATGTCCAAGGTAAGCTATTAAAAGGCAGGTTACTTCCAAATCGCACTGAAGGAAAAGGTTAAGAATAATACATGATCACAGAAATGCATACCACTGTCTGTAAACCCAACAAAATTCACTGTTCTCTTTTGGATTTATTTAGCCTGATGTATTTTTAATTCAATTTTTATGGTGATGGGCAAATCATTCTTGGTAAATGTAAATCAAACATGATTGATTTAAAACTTCATGGAATTTGTAGAAAATTATGGACATTTTTGGTGAGAAAGAACAATAGTCAAAACTCACATGGATAGAGTGTGTTTGTTTTTTGCCAAAAATGCCCCAGACTTTTTCCCAAACCTCAAAAACGTCTTGGAAAAATTGTAAAAGTTTGATAACAGAAACATCTTTAGGATATTTTTGTCTGACATATTTTGCTTCTAGTATGTGCCTACTGTGATTTTTTTCATGTGGAAAATGCAAAATTTGTAACAAAATGGTTATATGGAACATGCCTATTAAATGAATTTTACTATCTTCCCTAACTTTGGTCTGTGTATGTGTGTGTGTTTTACTTTAATATGAATTATACAAAATACTAGTTGTTTTACACTCTCTTTTCTTATTCTTAGGGCTTTTGTGTATGTCTGACTTGTTTTTAAATAACTTCCTCAGCAATGCAGACCTTAATTTTTATATTTTTTTAAAGTAGCTAACATAGCAGTAGGCACTTAAGCATTTAGTCAATGATATTGGTAGAAATAGTAAAATACATCCTTTAAATATATATCTAAGCATATATTTTAAAAGGAGCAAAAATAAAACCAAAGTGTTAGTAAATTTTGATTTATTAGATATTTTAGAAAAATAATAGAATTCTGAAGTTTTAAAAATGTCAGTAATTAATTTATTTTCATTTTCAGAAATATATGCATGCAGTTATGTTTTATTTGATTGTTGACTTAGGCTATGTCTGTATACAGTAACCAAATAAACTCTTTCACTATTAAAGAGATTTCTTACTGACACAAGTCTCCTTCATTTTATCTTCAGAAGTA